AAACACAAAATGATCTGGGCAGCTTCGCTGCAGGATTGAGGCCACAGCCAGGATTTAAGATGGCAGCGAAACACTTCGATGGCCCGTGGAATCTGCCCAAAAGAAAAATGGCCTCTGTTCAGAATATCGCGGCTTTCAAAGTGGGCCCAAAACAAAAATGGCGCCGGACGCAGGCTATTTTTAAAGGCTGGGACCCCAATGACTCTCATTAGCAAATAACGTATCATGGTAACTCACGGTGCTAGGCAGTTGAACTGACCGAGAGAAAAAAAAACGCTTTTCTGTGGTGTGTTTTCTTAACATTGGAAAATGACTAGCTCAAGAATGGAACATATATTCGGTGCGAAAGATTGTGAGAAAGGAAAGGTAGCTTTCACAGTGCCGGATAAATTTTAATAAAAATAGCCATGTTTGAACATAACTTCCTATATGTTTTTTAATGTTAAAAGAGAATAAAAGTTTTGTCCTGGAACCCAGAAGCAGGATGGGGAAATGCCGGGTGAATTATCTAATCTGTGAAGAGTACGAGCTGCGAAACTCCGCACTTCCCTGTAAGCCCTCAGGAAGGACTGAGGGCGGATGCTTTAGTAGAAGGCAACTAGCTCTCACGGCGCATGTCCGTTTTCCAAACCCGATCCCGGGAGTTACGGGAGAGTAAAAATCCTGATTTTCCAGACAACCGCACAGAGAGGCGGGATACTGGCGCTGAGCGACAAATCCAAGCGCTTTGTAATTGGTCATGTCAGGACAGAGAGCAGAGCGCAGTGGACTATTTCTTTCTTTCATTCAATAAATCATTGTCAAGCGCTCACCAAAAGGCAGAAGCTGTGCCATTTTGATATGTTATTTAAATTTTATGCGTTCTTTTAAAATTTCAGTTTCAACAATTTGCTGGAATATACGCTGAATAAACTTCGCTCCCCGTTTTTTCCGGTGACGGCCGCTGTTGGCTGGAGCTTCACGGAAAACCCGGAGAAGCGGAGTGGGGGCGGCCCGGCGTCGACCGCAGAGCTGCGCGTGCTCCGTGCCCTCGCGCGACGCGAAGGTTGTCGGGATCCGCGGCAGCAGCGGCTGCTTGAGATCTGTTTCTGGGGCCTCTGGCGGTGGCGGCCTGGGGCGGCGCGACGGCTGGTGCGCAGGTGAGAGCGCTGGGACTCTAGGTGGAAAAGCCGTTTTTTTCCTCTAACTGTAACCTTTTCTTAGGTACACTGATGCTGAAGTACTATGAGCCTTCGGAACTTGTGGAGAGACTACAAAGTTTTGGTTGTTATGGTCCCTTTAGTTGGGCTCATACATTTGGGGTGGTACAGAATCAAAAGCAGCCCTGTTTTCCAAATACCTAAAAACGACGACATTCCTGAGCAAGATAGTCTGGGACTTTCAAATCTTCAGAAGAGCCAAATCCAGGGGAAGTAGCAGGCTTGCAATCTTCAGGTAAGTTCCATTTAATCTGGTTGGTTAATCATTTCTCTAAAATGTTTTTTTTATTATTTATTAGGTAAAGAAGCAGCTTTGAATCTGAGCTTCATATCGAAAGAAGAGATGAAAAATACCAGTTGGATTAGAAAGAACTGGCTTCTTGTAGCTGGGATATCTTTCATAGGTGTCCATCTTGGAACATACTTTTTGCAGAGGTCTGCAAAGCAGTCTGTAAAATTTCAGTCTCAAAGCAAACAAAAGAGTATTGAAGAGTGAAGTAAAATAAATATTTGGAATTACTAATTTGTCATTAAATCATTCTATGCTGATTAGCT